TGATTGCAAGTCATAGCCAAGTATCGAGTGAGAAATTCAGTTTCATTTTCAGGGCTTAGAGGCCAGGTGATTCTAGAAAAATCGGATTTAGTGATTAACTCATGAGAGTAGGAGTTATTTATGTCCTTTTTCTCTCCCCCATCACTTAGCATTTAGCCTTACTTTAGAAGGGTCCTGTATTTGCTTTAACCTTGTAAAGAACTTTGAGTGCTTATTAAATGGAAAGCCTTGTGTGTGTGTGTGTGTGTGTGTGTGTGTGTGTGTCTGTGCGTGTGTGTGTGTGTGTGTCTGTGCGTGTGTGTGTGTGTGTGTGTATTTAGAGACAGAGTCACGTTCTGTAGCAGCCCAGGCTGAAGTGCAGTGGCATGATTTTGGCTCACTGCAACCTCTGCCTCACAGGTTCAAGGGATTCTCCTGCCTCAGCCTCCCAAGTAGCTAGGATTACAGGCACCTGCCACCATGCCCAGCTACTTTTGTATTTTTAGTAGAGACAGGATTTCATCATGTTGGCCAGGCTGGTCTTGAACTCCTGAATTCGGGTGATCCACCCGCCCCAGCCTCCCAAAGTGCTGGGATTACAGGCATGAGCCATCACGCCTGGCTCAAAGCTTTGTATTTTTAAAGATATTAGACATGTTTCTTGTTTGTTTGTTTTTTTTAAAAAAACTAAACGCTAATGTAGGAGAATAAGAGAAAGTTTTTCCAAAAAAGAGAAAACATTGTGATTATCTTATTGGAATGTTGGATAATAAAGTCTGCTTTATCAATCATCAAGCACACTATAAAATTTCCATTTTAATAGGACTTGTACCTCAATTGAGGTAATAAAGTTTTAAAGTTTTTAAAGTGAAAGCCAGCCCCGCCCCTCTCCTGGAGTGGGCGGGGACAGCGGTTGCATAGGCAGCTTTCCTTGTGACAACACAGGTCCTTCATGACACGCTGCTGTCTGGCCACACCTCCTTTTCCTTTCATCTTTCTCATTGACCAATGGGCTTCAAGCATGAAGGCCACACCCCTATTCTGCATTCTAGTGCAGCCCTGGTTACGCCTCCTCTGGCTCAGTCACACAGCGACGTAGAGGTGACTGGAGGTATATACTTGTCCTCACCTGGATCATGCTGATGTGGCCCCAACCCCACCTCCCTACCCATCCCCACCTCCCTACCCATCCCCACCTCCCTACCCATCCCCACCTCCCTACCCATCCCCACCTCCCTACCCATCCTATGATGTCCAAAGAAACCAGACAGAGCAAATTGGCCGAGGCCAAGGAACAGGTAAACGCACCAACACCCCAACCCAACCCGAGCTCATGAGTATCACTGCTCTTCCTTTCCACAGTTGACAGACCATCATCCCCAGACCAACCCTAGTGTTGGTACAGCAGCAAGCGACACCAAAAAGAAGAAAATAAATAATGGCACTAACCCTGAGACAACCACTTCTGGTGGTTGCCACTCGCCTGAGGATGTGAGTCTTGGCTGGCCGGGCTCCTGGGGACACTAGCAAGAGCTCTGTTTTCCTCTTTCTATAGGAACAGAAGGCAAGCCATCAACATCAGGAAGCCCTAAGGAGGGAGCTAGAGGTGAGTGGAGGGTGTGAAGTTCCCTCCTGCCCCTTTCAGCATTTGCTTGTCTTTTCTCCCAAAGGCCCAGGTTCATACCATACGAATCCTTACATGTCAGAAAACTGAGCTTCAGATGGCACTCTACTACAGCCAGCATGCTGTCAAGCAGTTGGAAGGTGGGAATCTGGCACCCCATCATCCTTCAACCTTTGGGCCACATCTGAATGTCTCTCATTCCAGGAGAGGCCAGGGATCTGATCAGCCGCCTGCATGATTCATGGAAGTTTGCAGGAGAGTTAGAGCAGGCTCTCTCTGCTGTCGCTACACAGAAGAAGAAGGCAGATAGGGTGAGTCCAAACACGGCCCCGTCCCTTGGGAGTCTATCCTGACTTAACCTTTCTCTATTTGCAGTACATTGAGGAGTTAACAAAGGAGAGGGACGCCCTGAGTCTGGAACTGTACAGGAACACGTAGGATGGGGGAAGGTGGAATGGGAGGTCTGTTCATTCCTTTCTCTACTGCCTCTGGCCATAGGATAACTGATGAGGAGCTGAAGGAGAAAAATGCCGAACTACAAGAAAAACTTCAACTTGTAGAATCTGAAAAGTCTGAGATCCAGCTCAACGTAAAGGAGCTAAAAAGGAAACTGGAGAGGGCCAAGCTCCTGCTGCCACAGGTGAGCAGCTGCAGCCCCGGGGGTTGTGGGAGTGAGGTTCAAAAAAACACTTTCACTATTCCAGCAGCAGCTGCAGGCGGAGGCTGACCACCTGGGTAAGGAGCTGCAGAGTGTGTCAGCAAAGCTCCAAGCCCAGGTGGAAGAGAACGAGTTGTGGAACCGCCTGAACCAGCAACAGGAGGAGAAGATGTGGAGGCAGGAGGAGAAGATACAGGAGTGGGAGGAGAAGATACAGGAGCAGGAGGAGAAGATACGGGAGCAGGAGGAGAAGATACGGGAGCAGGAGGAGAAGATGCGGAGGCAGGAGGAGATGATGTGGGAGAAGGAGGAGAAGATGCGGAGGCAGGAGGAGATGATGTGGGAGAAGGAGGAGAAGATGCGGAGGCAGGAGGAGATGATGTGGGAGAAGGAGGAGAAGATACGGGAGCTGGAAGAGAAGATGCACGAGCAGGAGAAGATACGGGAGCAGGAAGAGAAGAGGCAGGAGGAGGAGAAGATACGCGAGCAGGAGAAGAGGCAGGAGCAGGAGGCGAAGATGTGGAGGCAGGAGGAGAAGATACGGGAGCAGGAAGAGAAGATACGGGAGCAGGAGAAAAAGATGTGGAGGCAGGAGGAGAAGATTCATGAGCAGGAGAAGATACGGGAGGAGGAGAAGAGGCAGGAGCAGGAGGAGATGTGGAGGCAGGAGGAGAAGATAAGGGAGCAGGAGGAGATATGGAGGCAAAAGGAGAAGATGCACGAGCAGGAGGAGAAGATACGGAAGCAGGAGGAGAAGGTGTGGAGGCAGGAGGAGAAGATACGGGAGCAGGAGGAGAAGATACGGGAGCAGGAGGAGAAGATGTGGAGGCAGGAGGAGAAGATACGGGAGCAGGAGGAGATGTGGAGGGAGGAAGAGAAGATGCATGAGCAGGAGAAGATATGGGAGGAGGAGAAGAGGCAGGAGCAGGAGGATAAGATGTGGAGGCAGGAGGAGAAGATACGGGAGCAGGAGGAGAAGGTGTGGAGGCAGGAGGAGAAGATACGGGAGCAGGAGGAAAAGAGGCAGGAGCAGGAGGAGAAGATGTGGAAGCAGGAGGAGAAGATAAGGGAGCAGGAGGAGAAGATACGGGAGCAGGAGGAGAAGATACGGGAGCAGGAGGAGAAGATACGAGAGCAGGAGGAGATGACGCAGGAACAGGAAGAGAAGATGGGGGAGCAGGAGGAGAAGATGTGTGAGCAGGAAGAGAAGATGCAAGAACAGGAGGAGACGATGTGGAGGCAGGAGGAGAAGATAAGGGAGCAGGAGAAGAAGATACGGGAGCAGGAGGAGAAGATACGAGAGCAGGAGGAGATGATGCAGGAACAGGAAGAGAAGATGTGGGAGCAGGAGGAGAAGATGTGTGAGCAGGAAGAGAAGATGCAAGAACAGGAGGAGAAGATGCGGAGGCAGGAGGAGAAGATGTGGGAGCAGGAAGTGAGGCTGCGGCAGCAGGAGGAGAAGATGCAGGAACACTAGGTGAGGCTGCAGGAGCTGGAGGAGAGGCTGGGGTGCCTTCTCACTCTCTTTCCTGGCCCCTTAGGAGCACCTGGAAGCTGCCATCTAATGAGCACATGACAAGAAGGCAAAGACAATAAACATGTAAAAGCCGGCAGCAAGGCCTGGAGAAGAGTAAGCCGCCATGTGACTGTTTAGAATATAGTCTGAGCACAAACCTGAAAAAAAAATTTTATTTATTTTAAATTGTGGCAAAATACTGGCCAGGCATGGTAGCTCACGCCTGTAATCCTAGCAATTTGGGAGGCCGAGGTAAATGGATGACCTGAGGTCAAGAGTTCAAGACCAGCCTGGCCAATACAAAAATTAGCCGGGCATGGTGGCGCATGCCTGTAATCCCAGCTACTTGGGAGGCTGAGGCAGGAGAATCGCTTGAACCTGGGAGGCAGAGGTTGCAGTGAGCTGAGATCGTGCCACTGCACTCAAGCCTGGTGACAGAGCGAAACTCCGTCTCAAAAAAAAAAGTTTCTTCCTTACATGTATGTTTCTATTAGTTTTCTTCTTGGTCTTTCTCATTTAGTCTTGTGTTGTCTTTTGACATTCATAGTAAACTTTTATCTGCCTCCAGAGAGTATTGACTTTGAGTTTATGGCACACAATTGGAGTAAGGGCAGATCGCCTTCATCTACTTTGGGACTAAGCTGGTTCAAAGCAGGTTTTAGGTTTTCTGATGGCTGGTCTATGTTTTATTCATTTGGACTCCCAGGGGTGGCCCTTCCAGGGTCCCCACCAAGGTCCCATCTCCTTCCTGGGACCCAAATTCTCATTAGGTCATTTCAGCCCTGTGAGAGTGCCAAACATTCAGCTAGGCTCTCCAGCCTCTTAACTACCACTTCATACTCAGTTTCTTAGCCTCTTAGCCCTCTACTGTTGACCAATCACCAAATGTGGGAAAGCACTACAGACTGTCAGGATCACCTCCTAGGCCTGGTCACTCAAGTCCTGACTGAGGTCTCCAATTACCTTCCAACAATTGTTTTTGATTGGGGGCGGGGCACATTTTTATCCAGTTTTTCTAACTGCTCTTGTGGGGAGGCGAATCCGTAACAAGCTCCTCTGCCTTTACTGAAAGTTGAAAACCTTCATCTGTCCTTTTTTTGTTGTTTTTGAGATGGAGTATTGCGCTGTTGCCCAGGCTCTAGTGCAATGGCACGATCTCTGCTCACTGTAACCTCTGCCTCCTGGGTTCAAGCAATTCTCCTGCCTCAGCTTCCCGAGTAGCGTGTGCCACCATGCCTGGCTAATTTTTTTTTATACCTTTAATAGAGGCAGGATTTCACCATGTTTTCCAGGCTGGTCTCGAGCTCCTGACTCAGGTGATCTACCTGCCTCAGCCTCCCAAAGTGCTGGGATTACAAGTATGAGCCACTGCATCTGGCCCATCTGTCTTTTAAAACATGTTTTTAATTGGAGGTATAATTTCTATTAGTGAAATGCACAGGTCTGGTTTACATTTTGATGAGTTTTAACTCATTTAACATTACTATGGAACCCACCTCCTTTGAAGATACAGAGTATTTCTATCATCCAGAAAGTTCTCCTGTGCTTTCATGCTGTCCCGCACTCCCCCAGCAGCTGATGAACATGCTGAGGACATTGGTACTGGATTCTGGCCGCCCCAAAAGAGCCGCTTTGACCAGGCTTACCCAGCACTAAATCCCTGCCTGCTCTCTCAAAATTTCCATCTTTAAACTGGTTGTACCTATAACCCTCCCTCATCAAGTCAATAGATAAACAAACCCTGAAAAATAAACAACTCTTCCTGGCCCAGCAGCCCACAGCCTAATATTTACTGTATTCCCAG